GGAGGCGGCGGCGGCGGCGGGGCCGGGATGGAGGACGTTAACTCCAACGTGAACGCGGACCAGGAGGTGCGGAAGCTGCAGGAGCTGGTGAAGAAGCTGGAGAAGCAGAACGAACAGCTGAGGAGCCGCTCGGGGGCCGTGCAGGGCGCCGGCTCCCTTGGGCCCGGCAGCCCGGTTCGGGCCGGCGCGTCCATTCCCTCCTCCGGCGCGGCGTCTCCTCGGGGCTTCCCCTTGGGCCTCAGCGCCAAGTCGGGCGGCGGGCCCGGGTCGGGCCCGAGGCGGACGAGTAGCGAAGAGCTGCGGGACGCCACCTCCTTGCTAGCGGCGGGCGAGGGCGGCTTGCTGGACGAGGTGGAGCCGCTGCGGCCCGACGAGCTGGAGCGCCTGTCAGGCTGGGAGGAGGAGGAGGAGAGCTGGTGAGCGCGAGGCGCCGGGCAGGAGCTGGGCGGGGACGGGCCCGGGGGCGGAGAGCGTCCTCTGAGGGTCCCTCTGGTCGGGCGCCTCGCTTTGTGTAGCCGGGTCCGCTCTCCTGTGGCGACTTGTGGTTTTCTTGCTTTGGCAGAGGGAACGTCAGCTGGAGTTGGGGGTTCGAGGCGTGCGCAAGTAACAGGGTTGTAGCTCGTTGTCCTTTGGATTGTGGACCTTCTGAGTGCTGGACCCTATTGGGGTCTGTGGGTTGGGGCAGCTTGAGAAGGGCTGTTCGCCTGGGGAGGAGTCGGAGGTGGGAAACTGCTTTGTAGGCAGGGATCCTGCTTTGTGTAAGATACTGGCTTTCGGATGGTGGCCCTGGGCATTCTGGATGTAGGAGAGGGGTCTGCTTGATGAGGTATCACCAGGTGTGGGGGTCAGGGGCAGACCAGAGTCGTCTACGTCTATGCAGCGGTTGGTGTTTGGGACCCATTTCTGGCGGGGATGGGGAGACCGTATGAATCAGCACTCCCCTTTGGGTAGTGGGGTAAACCTTGCTTTGTGTGAAGAGAGGGCAGAGGATGGTGCTGCTTTTTTTTTTTTTTTTTTTTTTTTGTTACTCTGTGTGAAGAGTCAAGGGTGGAACGAGCCCTGGCTCTTATTTTCTAAAACAAGAATTGAGTCTGGCGTTTTGCAGAGCTCTGAATTGACAGTTATCACATCCATCTTTCATTTCCACGTCCTTCTAGGGGCAGAGAAAAAGAGTCCTATTTAAAAATTTAAACCAAAGCTATATTGTCATAAGCCACTTCTTGATGAAATTGTGGCCCCCCCACCTTAATATCACTTTCATAAATAGGACATGGGAGGCTTTTCCTCTCGTTTTATTATAAAGATGTGTGTGGGCAATTATTTGTCTTAATTCATTTTTCTTAAAGTTTTAACTTTTAGCTAAAATGTCTCTGCTCTATTGAAATTAAAACTTCTAACAGTGAAATCGAAATCATTCATAGACTCTGGTATTGCAGGGCTGGAACTTTGCAGTGTTCTGAGGTAGTTAAGAGCTTTCCTGGGTTCGCCCCTGGTTTTGCCACTTACTAGCAGTATGACCTTGAGCAAGTTACTCTGAGGCTCACTTTCTTCTTGTATTTGATGGAGAAAATAATAGCACTTACCTCTATAGAGTTATGAAAATTTAGTAAGATAATTATGTATGCATTTAGCGCTGGATCTGGCACATAGTAAACTGTCTAAAACAAGCTGCTATTTGTTACTCTTAAGCCTAGTTACTTAAATCAAGAAACAGTTCTTATATGATGTTGTAGGAGATTCTGGTGATTCTTAAGTGTTGATCCCTGTTCATAAGGCAGTTATAGTCTTGTTGAGAACTAAGTTTTGTGCAGTTAAATAAACTAGAAAGTGTACAGTGAATTACCCAAAGAGTGATAGAACAAAGAGTACTGACAGTGCTCAGTAACTGGGAAAAAAATAGTAGTCCAAAGTAGTTGGGCCAGACTTTGAGGAGGAGGTGGCTTGGAGTCTGAAAGTGAGGAAAGAGCGGGAAGGGCATTTTATGCTCTTGACAGCTACAAGAGCAGAGTCAGAGGTATTTGTAACTCTCAGGAAGATTTGAGTAACAGAATTACTCTTGAGTATATGATGACATACCTTTATTACCAAGTGATATCAAATATTAGAGCTGACTGTGGTAGTGACAGTTTTTGATATAAATGTGAAATTGCATTCTCCCAAAGGAATCTTGGGTATGTATGCACTTTAAAAGAACCCAGAATCTTGTAAATATTGTCACATGGCTCTTGCAAGTGATGATAATAAAATGATGCTCATAATAATGAGGATTAGCTGCACCCATCAGCCCATTTTAGATTATGTATTATTAGAACACATTGAGTCCACTTGGGGAAGCCGATTAAGTCTTTGGCTGCTTTGGTTCCTGAGCATGAGTTTGTTAAGGTAAAGCAAGTCTTCCTTAAATACTGTTCCAGGAGTTTCTTTTGACCAGATGATTCCTGCTTACTGCTTTGATCCTGGCTTCATATCTTGATATTATAGGTGTCCTATACTTTTTCTGAGATTTGTGTGAACTGAAAGTTGAATATAAATCATATTTAAAATGCGTTGGGGTATGTGATTAGGGTAAAAGTTGTAGGGGATGGATGTCAGTGGCAGGAAGATTCAAAGTCAATATTTTTTCCTTTCTTAGCAAGCTAAGAATCTACCTTTTGTAACTTCTAGCTATTGCACCTTCCTTTTCATCTAGAGGAATGTTTCCTCCCGAGTGTATGTGCCGCAAAGTGCTAGTTCTGAAGATGTCAATAAGTGTTATGTAGAAAAAAAGTGGGTGGGTTCTGGGATGGAATAAATGTGGGAAAAACTGGGTTCAACAAAAATAAACAGTTTTCTTTAATGCTGGGCTCCTGGAGATGCTAATGTGTTTTGAACATAGTAAATCTCTAGGGAGTATGGTTTGGTCCTAAACTTAATTGAGCTCCCAAGGAACTAGTATCTTTTTTAGAAAACAGTGCTCTACAGCAGTCACTTTCATACTCTTCTTTTTTTTTTTGGACCCAGCTTCATGATAAGAAATACATTTTAACTCATAATCAGGAATTCACATGTATCTGAATAACTGAAGCAAAAGTTTCACAAAATGTTGATTACTTTTACTACAAGTGGTATGCTTGGATATTTTCCGCTCTATTCTGTTTCATTAAAAAAAAATGCTGGTTACTCCCCAGCTAAGCTGATTTTGTGACCCATTAAAGAGTTGCAATTCTCACTTGAAAAACACTGTTTCTAGAATAACTCAGAAAAGTTTAGGGATGAGAACTAACTTCGTTGTGCATCACAGTGTGTCAGTCTGTGCCAGGCAGCTTATAAATATTTTTTGCCTCTAATTTTATACATTTATGAGATAGGTATCATTTTCTAGGTAAGAAAACTAATCTCTCTCCAAGCATCAAATAATGCGCACTGAATGATGGCACCAGGATTTGAATCCAGGTCTTTATACATCATAGACTATGCTGTTCCCACAGTATTTTGCTTTTTCCAAGTATAATGTCCTTTTCACATGAATGGCCTCTTCACATAGTTGAAGACTACTGTGGTGTCACTGCTGACCCTTTCTCCCTGCCACACACTGTGAGCATTCCCTTCTCTTCTTCAGAGTAAATAATCCCAGTTTGTTTTATCATTCCTTAGATAATGTAATTCTCTGATCCTTCGACCATGGTTATTTTTTTCTTAATTAACTCTAAGTTGCTCATTGTCATTATACATGGTTCCCAGAGTTGTACCCAGCATTTTAGATGATATTTGGTCAGATGGAGAGTGTGGTGGGTGTGAATCAAATGCTGTTTTTTTTTTAACCAAATACTTCATTGACAGTTTTAACTTCTATTATGCTTAATATGAGCCTGAAGTATCAACTTCTCTCCCATATATTTTATACATAAGATGTTAAACTGTGTCTTCCTAACCTAGTTTTTGTGTAACGGATTTTTTTTTTAGCTTAAATATAAAGCTTTTATTTTATTTTTTTTTAGGCGTGCTCAGATTAAATATAAGGCTTTTAAATTTCCTTTTGTTAGTTTTTATTTACACATTTAATATTATGTTTCTGAGTTATTTGGTCATCTTTGTATTTGGTAGGCATATCTACTACGTCTTCATTCAAATTGTTGATAAAAATATTAAATTGACATAATAAATTACTCTGAAGTGGGCATGTCAGCTAGACTCACTCTGGATTAATACCAGTCCATTAATCAACACACATGGTTGTTCAATAATTGCTAGTTCTATCTATTATCGTCAGGCCCATATAACATTTTGTGTAGACATTATGATTTTGTAAAGTGCCTTGCTATAATTAAGCTATACTCTGCCTACAAGATTCTTACCTACAATGAAGAATACTACATTACTATCACCAACCTATTAAAATAGCCATTGCAGTTGATTTGTTTGGACTTGTTCATGATGAATGTTCTAGCATTTCATGTATCCACTTTTCCTTTCTTCACAAACTTTTTTTTCATCCAATTTTGAATTTTGCAAGGAATCAGTTTGGTCTGGACTTTCTAGACACTGCTTATTTTTCTCTTTAGAAGTCACCATATTTCCTTTTATCCAGACTTTTGATCCTGCCCGTGTTCACCATGATCTTAGTGATAAAATTTCTGTTCTTTTCCATCATTTGGAGTGGTAGGCCTAAGCCCATTTTAAGCTACATTCTGGCTCACTAGATCAATTTATCTTAGGTTTATGAAGACACTTCAAATTCATACTGACTTCTCATCGATAACCTTTGTTGATAAATGTCCCAATTCAGAGCTAGGTAGGTAATGTGGTTTTTATACTTTTTTGTCACTCGTGGCTCTTCACTGCTGAGAGTTGATTTATTGTATGACCTCTTTGTTTATGTATGCTTTTTGTAGAGGGCCATTGGTAAAAGTTGCCTGTAATTTAATTTGGTAAGCCTAAGTTAATAAAGCAATTTGTGTAATTATCACCACTTATCTGAATAGTTTGGCAGTCATTCACTGATTAACATACTAATATCTTGGGAAGTTTTATGTTTTCTAGACTCTTCTGTACCAAGGAGATGTTACTTTAAAGTAATGTGGTTTGTGTATGTGTGTGGGTTAGATGAATCAGAAGTTAGACATCTAATAAGCTTTCTATTTCCCTTTTTTTTTTTTTTTTTTTTAAGAGACAGGGTCTTCCCATGTTGCCCAGGCTAGTCTCAAACTCCTGGGATCAGGCAGTCTGCCCACCTCAACCTCCCAAAGTGCTAGAATTACAGGCATGAGCCACTGTGCCTTGCCCTCTATTCCATTGTTAGCAGTGGTTTTCCAGTCATTCTAAAATGGCTTTAATTTTTTTTCTTTAATGGAACAAATACTTAGAGTACCTGTGTGCAGCACAGTGTTGGGAACATTGAGAGACATGATAATGCAAGTTCTTAAAAAATAGAACTTGGCCAAGCAGAGCCTCATGGTTGATAAAAGTATATTGCAGTCACTGTGGTGTGCCCATGTTTTTATATGCCAAGCATTTTGCAAGACAGCAGTCCGCAACCTTTTTGGCATCAGGGACCGGTTTCGTGGAAGACAATTTTTCTGTGGACCAGGGGTGGGGGTATAATCTACAGCTCACTGCAGCTTCAGTACCACCCCCCCTCCCCCACCCCTGGCTCAAGTGATTGTCTTACCTCAGCCTCTTGAGTAGCCAGGACCACAGGCGCGTGACACCATGCCTGGCTAATTTATTTTTTATGTTTTGTAGAGATAGGGTCTCACTATGTTGCCCAGGCTGGTCTCGAACTCCTGGGCTCAAGTGATCCACCTGCTTCACCCTCCCAAAGTGTTGGGATTATAGGCGTGAGCCATCGTGCTCAGCTCCTTTACACATGTTAAATCATTTAATGTGTACAATTTGGAGTTGTAATTATTATTATTTTTATTGTAAAATATAACAAAATTTACCATGTTAATAATTTTTAAGTTTACAGTTCAGTGGCATTAAGTACATTCACAATGTTGTGCAATCATCGCCACCATCCATCTCTAGACCTTTCATCTTCCTCAATTGAAACTGTGTACCCATTAAACAGTTTCCCTGTTTCCATGGACGCCAGCCCCTGGCAACTACCATTCTGCTTCTCTGTCTATGAATTTGACCACTCTAGGTAGCTTGTGTAAGTAGAATCATACAATACTTGTCTTTTTGTGTCTGGCTTATTTCATTTAGCATTATGTTTTCACAGTACATCCATGTGGTAGAATGTGTCATTTTATCCCCATTTTACAGCAAAAGAAACTAAACCCAAAGTCGCATAGCTAATAAAGTGAAATTGAGATTGACACCAAACCTAAAAGTCAAGTCTGATGAAGTACGATTGATCTTGATTTATTTAGCCTATAGATATTTAGCTTGGGGAAGAGAACTTTTTGAGTATTTGAAGGACTCTAATAAGGATTATTACTTATATAACTAACTGTTCATCGCTAGACTAATAGGTGTAAATTAGAGGCAGGCAAATTTTGTTTTAGTAGAAGGAAGAATTTTTTAATAGAGCTGTTTTTGGATGATATGCACTACCCTAAAAAAATTGTTGGAAATAACCTTCAAAAGACTGCTGAATGCTCCTGTGGCAGGCGATGTTACAAAGAAGTAAAAAAGTTGAATTGGGTGAATTCTGAGTGTTCTTTTAATTCTGTTGCACTCTATGTGGGAGCATAAGAAACCTTCAAGACAGGCTGGGCATGGTGGCTCATGCCTGTAATCCTAACACTTTGAGAGGCCAAGGCAGACAGATCACTTGAGGTCAGGAGTTCAGAACTAGCCTGGTCAACATGGTGAAACCCTGTCTCTGCTAAAAATACAAAAATATTAGCTGGGCATGGTGGTGGGCGCCTGTAATCCCAGCTACTTGGGAGGCTGAGGGAGGAGAATTGCTTGAATCCGGGAGGCAGAGGTTGCAGTGAGCTGAGATCACGCCATTATACTCCAGCCTGGGCGACAGAGCAAGACTCTGTCTCAAAAAAAAAAAAAAAAAGAAGATACCTTTAAGACAGAGTGCTAAGCTTAAGTGTGAGGAGATATTTAGCAGCGGAAGCATCATGAATGTTTTCCCTTTAAGTCTGTGGCACATTTCTCTGAATATCCTCAGTAATGGCCAGTTGTTTTCCTCTTGAGGGTAGGTTTGAATTTTGAAAACCATTAGAAGTCATTATCTTGCCTGGTGAATAAAAATGAGTTAGCAGGGTATTTAAAAGTCCTCAGCAGTCCAGCGCTAATTTACTTTTTTCCTAGATTTACTTGCTTTTGCCAGAACCTTCAAGAACATTTATGCCCTTTGGCTTTTGATGTTCATCTGTTTTTTTCTCTTCCTCCTCTTACCAAAATTTTACTTATTCTTCAGGCACAATGCAGATTTTCTTTCCTTTGTGAAATTCTCCTGAATTTTTAACTTGGTTTACTTCCTCTTCATTGTTAACCTATCACTGTTTATATACCCTTTTTTAGAGTATATTTAACGCAACCACCTTGTGCTTTGGTCTGTGTAGTCTAGAATGTGAGCAGTTTAAGCAGAAGGATAGTAGCATATTCATCTTTATGTTTCTGAACAGGACCACAGTGTAGTAAGAGTTCAGTGACATTAATTTAAATGAAATCAATCTATCAGTGATGTTAGGTTAAAATGAGGCAAAACTGTAAAACAGTGAGACCAGATTTCTTACATGACGCTTATGCCAGTTACAGATGAGATACTTCACAGATTCTGAATAATGGCAGTATTGAATGTATACTTTCCCATGATGAATTAAAGAAGAAAATACTGTCTAGATGTAGTGTGTGATTTTTAAAATAAGTTTAAAAATTAGCCAAAATACTGGCATCGCTCTGTTTAGTAGGATTACAGAAGCACTTTGTTTTAAACTTCTTTGTACTTTTTGTGATTTCCAAGTTTTCTGATAAGACATGAATTGCTTTTAGAATTTAAAAAATCCTATTGATAAAATTTAAGTCAGTTTTATTACTCTGTGATCATGTGGGGATCATAATATAACATGATACATTAGAAGCCTTTTTACTTGTAGTTTTCCTTGTTACTTAGTAGTAGTAAGATTATATATCACAGATGGATACATTTTGGCTTCAACAAATATGGTTTCATTTATTGAGTAACTGCCATAGGTGGAGCACTGTGCTGTAATGATAGCACATTTTTGATAGAATTGGAACCCAAGATATGTATTTGATCTTATGATCTATTATTCTTGTTTGTTTTAAATTTAACAATTTAATTGGGCAAAAAAAACATTTATTGAACTGGGTAGCACCCAGGACCGAAAGTGATTTAGAATGCTTCTTAGAATGTTCTTAACTTTACACTTAAAAAATTAAATTCCACAAGTGTAACTATTAAAACATTTATCAGATCTACCTAAATAAATCATGTAGTCTGTTTTCATGAAAAACACAACTTTGGTTTTTAGGAATATCAGATAAGGAACACCAAAGTTGTATAGCTCACATCCTGTGAGCCTTCTGGATCACTGATGTTGCTACTGCTCCTCAGTCCCCATCTTTGGGGCCTCCGTGTATTCAAATTCCTATGCCAGATTGCCCAGGGAACCTGGTGCTGATACCCTGGTAGCCCAAAAAGGCTACTTGCCTTCTACTTCCACTTACGCAGACCCCTGCCTCCTTACCCTTCTGCTAGGAACATATCTATAACTATATAAATTCATGTAATTTTGACATTATTTTTTAAAATGGCAATTTGGGCAGTAAATAGCAGAATTAAGTAGTGTCTTAATATAAATGGTTTGCATTACCTGAATACACTATTCCTTGTAGTAATTATCTGTACTACCCAGAGCACATTGCATGTGACTCCTGTTGGGCTAATTTTCAGTAGCAAAAATGAATTTGTAAAATAATGTAGGTTTTAAGGCTTTGGTAATAATAAGTTCTTATTTCACCTCTTTCATTTACTCAAAATTACGTCTTCTGAGATCTTTTGGGATCGAAGTTATGGAGGAAATGAACAACTTTAGGACAAACTAGCTTATTTAAGAGGAAGGCTTTAAACTAGGTCTTTAGGAGTGGCTCAGAAATTGCAGAACAGTTTACTTTGATCTGGGAAAGGTCTCACATTCTGGAATAAAATAGAAATTAGAGACTTTAGAGAAAAAAATATTGATTCTATCTCCTTGAAATATGAAGAATAATAGATGCAATATAATGTAGTACCACGGTATCAGATATGAAATTCTTGAAAGTATTTGGAAAGATAAGACAAAGGAAGTTGTATTTAGTTAAAAATCAGGTTTATAATTCATGAGGATGAATCAAATCATCTCCCACTTCTGCAGTGTACTAGACTGAAACTCCTCCCCCACACATCCCTCTCCTACTCCATTCAGGAGCTTCTGCTCCTCTCTCTGTGAGACAGTAAGAAAGTACCCAATTATGTGTGGCTCTTGAGGCTTATTTTGTTTGAAAAGTGTGAATGAGAACCAGGAGTGGGCCAAGCTAGTCTGTAAGTGACCCTTGACTCCAATAAGCTTGAGGAATGGGATTTAATAGGTACTCTCAAGTTAGGTTTTTAGTATGCATTTAATACCTAATCGGTACTATATTCTATAGTGATAATCAGACTAAATTGTGTGTTTTTGCTAATACCTATTTAGTAGATACAGAAAGAGTACTTTAGTAATTTTAGGCTTTGAATGCTTATATCTTTTGAGTGGGCCTGCTCATTTCTCCTCTGAGTGGGAGATAATGAATCTTGTGTTGACCTGTCACAGTGAAACTCTTATTTGCCATTGGTTATACTTAGGACTGATGGTGGAGTGGATTAAGAAGCAAAACCCAAAAAACTGATGAATCCTAGAAACCTGAATCTAGAGGTTTGGAACTTGATGAGCAGGCACGGTAAGTCTTGATGGTAGTGCAGCCTGCGAGTGGGAATTTTCTGTTTTTTGTTGTCTTCTTCTAGGCTGTATTCATCACCAAAGAAAAAACTTACACCAATGCAGAAATCGGTTAGTCCATTAGTTTGGTGCAGGCAAGTTTTGGATTACCCAAGTCCTGATGTTGAGTGTGCTAAAAAATCTCTTATCCACAAACTTGATCAAACTATGTCAGGTATGTCTATAATTTTGCTTGTAAATTCATCTTAAATTTGATTTTCCCCTTCTCATTAATGCAGCTCTCAAGAGGCAGAATTTATATAATAATCCTTTCAACTCTATGAGTTACACCAGTCCTTACAGTCCAAATGCCAGTAGCCCATACAGCAGTGGCTTCAATTCTCCATCCTCAACCCCAGTGCGACCTCCTATAGTCAAACAGCTTATACTTCCTGGAAATTCAGGTAAGGAGAAAATGATATGGAGCTATTAAGGAAGTTTGAATTTTTTTCTTTTTTTTTTTTTAAGGTAACTTGAAAAGCTCAGACAGAAATCCTCCACTCAGTCCTCAGTCCTCTATAGATAGTGAGTTAAGTGCTTCAGAATTAGATGAAGATTCAATTGGATCCAATTATAAGCTAAATGATGTAACTGATGTACAGATTCTAGCCCGGATGCAGGAAGAAAGTAAGTATTCTAATTGTTAAGAGTTGAGGTTTTTGTTTAAATAAATAACATTCATTGTTGCCAGGTCTCCGGCAAGAATATGCAGCCACCACGTCTCGGCGCAGTTCTGGTTCATCTTGCAATTCTACAAGACGGGGTACTTTTAGTGATCAGGAACTTGATGCACAAAGTTTAGATGATGAAGATGACAATATGCATCATGCAGTATACCCTGCTGTTAACAGGTTTTCACCATCACCACGCAATTCACCTCGACCGTCACCTAAGCAGTCACCCAGAAATTCACCTCGTTCACGATCTCCTGCTCGGGGAATAGAATATAGTAGAGTGTCCCCACAGCCTATGATTAGCCGCTTACAGCAACCTCGCCTTTCACTTCAAGGCCATCCCACAGATTTACAGACAAGCAATGTTAAAAATGAAGGTAAAATAGCAGATTTTACTAATAATTAGACAATGATTTTTTTAAAATTAAAATTCTGTTGCAGAAAAACTAAGACGCAGTCTTCCAAACCTGTCCCGAACATCTAATACACAAGTTGACTCAGTGAAAAGCAGCAGAAGTGACTCAAATTTTCAAGTGCCAAACGGAGGAATACCTCGTATGCAACCTCAGGCTTCAGCCAGTAAGTATCCTTCTTATGCTTTCATGTATCAGGGCAAATATTACAGTTCCTTATTTTTCAACAGCTTCGCAAAGGCTGAAAAATTTGCCTCGCACTTCCCTCAAAGCCAAACAGTTGCTTCAAACTTCATCTACAAAAAGAGGTAACTACAGCCTCTTACTCAGTTTAAAATTTTCAAAAATTGGTTTTTCTTTGCCATCCCACAGTACCTTCTCCAGGCAAATTCCGTTCCCCTGCAGCACCATCTCCTTTGGCTCTTCGGCAACCAGTGAAAGCATTTAGTAACCATGGCTCTGGTTCTCCTGGTAGCCAAGAAATAACACAGCTCACACAAACCACCTCCTCACCTGGGCCTCCTATGGTTCAGAGCACAGTCTCAGCAAATCCTCCCAGCAATATCAACAGCGCTACTCTAACCAGACCTGCAGGGACAACTGCAATGAGAAGTGGCTTGCCCAGACCCAGTGCCCCTTCTGCTGGGGGCATACCAGTGCCTCGCAGCAAACTTGCACAGCCTGTTCGCAGGTAAGTGGCAGATGTTCTGTTTCAGCATTCTTCAAATTTTAATTACAAAATTGCTTTATTACAGATCCTTGCCAGCTCCTAAAACCTATGGTAGCATGAAAGATGACAGTTGGAAAGATGGCTGTTACTGACCAGCAAAGACAAGAATGCAGAAGTCCACGGCTTCATGGATACCCTTCACCAGGCTAAAAAACAACTTTTATATGCAGACTGTTCAGATAAGACTCTTGGGATTTATAAAATCCCAGCCCTCTCTGTCTTAATTAGCACAAACCGACAGAGATCATCAAACAGCACTTTAATGACATTTAACATCAGATGTGTTTGGTAATCATACAATCACTCTCCATAGAATCACTTTTAGTTTTGTTTAATAGAAACTAGGTTGATTTTTAAAAAATATTTGACAGAGGCCAATATCTGGGCAAATACCTAATGGATGCCAAAGAGAAATGCCCATTTGTAAATGAGAAAAATGCCCATTTGTGCACAAGAAAATGGTGAATTCAGGCTATCCAAAACTTCACATTCAACCTAATTTACTGTATAAATAGTATCAATAAATATTTGTGTTAATGAGAACTAATATTCTGACTAATTATCTAAAGTGTTTCACTAGTACACCAGGAAACTACAGATTGAGATTAGGGGGTGGGAGGAAAGAAACCTGGGCTAGAGATTAAAACATTCCTAAATTTAGCAGAATTTCAGAAATGATTTTTGCAGATTCATTAGAAAAGAAAAATTGTCATTTAATCTTAAGTTTTGGATGTAGCTCACATGTCACCACCACCAGATAGTGTTACAGCATGTATCCATCATGTTGCATTGACACATCAAACTTGTGTGTGTTTGTTTTGATTGCCAAAAGGGCTTAATATCAGTTGTACAATCTTTCTGAACTTTATAGTTCCTGGCTCAGGAAAGATGGCCTTTGCTATTGAAGCCAACTTCTTCACATGCTGTTATCTTTACAGAACTAAGAGATCTTGTTTCTATTAGCAGGTTTTCATGATAGGAAAGAACAAGTAGTGTGTGTCTTTATTCTTGATACAACACCACCTCGGTGCTTGCAACCTGGAACAAAACCATACCATGAGAGAGAGGGGGAAAAAAATCTATGCACTTAACCTACAAAATCTCTGGTGATGACAGTTGTATTGTTGCTATTACATGGCATAACGGTCTATTATGTGGTAGGAAAATATAGCCTGCTAAATCCTACTTAAGTTGATCCACTTTAAACTGAGTAACTGTATAAAACATCTATTGAAAATTCTTTTCCTTTTGACTTAGATTCTGCCTTACATCAATTTTTGCATTTTTGGTAAAAAAAAAACCCTACTACGTATGACTCTAACCTGATACTTGCTCTCTAATGGCTCTTAATATATCCTTGAAATCGGCTATTTCAATTTTATCAGACTTTTACCAGAGTAAAACTTGCTTCTGTAGCAGGCCTCTCATTTTTTATTATGAGGTCTGTTTTTAAATACTTAATTTGAACAGCTCTAAGATATTGTCACTTAGGTCATCTAAAAGCTTTTAGAGATTTGAACATAAGTTCATTTCCTGTTAATCAAAGACATTCCGTAAGTTGGCAAAAGAAATTGGGAGAGAGAAATAGAAGGCTTGATATTCTGGACAGCATTAAGGTTGATAGGTTGATGATAAAAACTTAAAACCAGGACCTCCATTCTGTCATGACTGACACCATGGTAGTCTGTCAGCTTGACCAGTGGAGAGTCATTCATTTAGCACAAGCAGCTGGAGATTTAAACTGCCAGTACTATGTATTTGGTGTATAATGCAAGGAAGAAACTTTATCCTTGAATTTGAGGGTGATGGGGTGGGTCAGGAAAGGATGGCGCCAGAATTCTACATGATAATGAACTAAAAAATGTTGCTTTTCAGAGGAAGATAAAGCATCTTCTTTTGGGAGGGGGGTATCTCATGTCTAAGTAAGTAAAAGAAAGAAGTAGCTACTGTCTCTTTTAAAAACCACGTACAAAACAGAACAAGTCTCAGTTTTCAGTGCAACATTTCAAAAAATATATATGCTGCAATCTAATAATTAAAAGGAATTTTACCTATTATGAAACATATTACATTTTTTAAGTTAGATAATCAGTTTCAAAAGGAGTATTCAGGTTATTTAACTTTGTTTTTAAATGGCTGCATCAGAAAAAAATGTCTATTTTTTTTTATTAAAATATTTCATCACTTGTTAAAACATATTTTTGATCTGAGTTTGGTAAAGTATTATTTTACCTGCTGTTGTACTACCACAGACTGTTGACTTTTAGTTTCTTAAAGAGAAAAATTGCCTTTTTACTAGAAAGCCTTTGTATATTGCAATTTTTCTGTTTGGGAAAATCTAAGGATTTACTGTGGTTAGTCTTACAGAAGAAATGTGGATTTGATAAACTAGTGCCTATGATTTTAACTTATGTTTGATATATAGTAGTAAGGGTTTTATGAATGTTGATTATTTTGTGCCAACAGCCCAGAATTGTCACTTATATGTAAGCAGAAAACAATGAGCTCTGCTTCCAAAGTTATTTAATTTTCTCAGTGTTTGAATGTTATTTTTTGTAAGTGTGTTAATAAAAGTGTAAAGAATTGGAAAAAATATAAATATTCTTAACTCAAGCATTTGCTGGATCATTTTTCTACAAAACTTGTTTGTACAATATAAAACACTCTCTGAAGAGTTGACTTTTTTTCAGTTTCGTATCCTGGAAATCACATTTTGTAAAACTGGGGACCATTCATAATTGTCAGATACTTTTTAAAATTATCTCAATACATCACTTTTATAAAAAAAAAAAGTTTTTTTGAAAGAAAATTAGATACATATGTGGCCCCAGATGTTTGTATAACTCTAGAATGATCTAGACTATGTATGTTTAAATTAACTTTTTATTGAATGTACAGGTGTCCATTTTTGACGTTAAGCATGGTCCTTTAAGGTCACATGACGTTTGATTTGCAAACATTTCTATAGCCGAACTTGTATATGTGGTTGCCTCCTTAATAAACAGCCTGACCATAATGTTTATTATTAAATTTATATTCTTTAAGTGTTTAATTAATCTCTGGATATGGTAAGATTCCTTTTTTCCTCTCAGTTGCCTACACTTGGTTTTAATAAATTACTCAGTTGAGTTTTTCTTTAACCACAGAAACCCAAATCATATTGCCCTTTCAGATTTAGTCTTCATGGGGTTGGATTATGTCTTATATTTTCTCTGTCAGAGTTATTTCATATATGGATTTTACTTGAAGGAAATTTACAGTTTACTCTAAATTGATTTGTTCTTGGAACTTTTTTACCTGCTGTGAATTGATACCTAGTTATAAAAAGCTAGCATTTGCCTAGATCATAACTATGTATGGTATCTAGTTAGAAAAAAACAAGCAAAAAGCTATTATGAGTTTCCAAGAGGGACAATTAATGCATTTTCATACCAAATGCGAATATTTAGGTGATCACGTGCATCTTTTCTTGTATGGATGGAAAAATCAAGAATTGTACACTGTTTAATGAGTTCTCCATATTCCTTTAGGAGATATTTGCTTTGCAATTACATGTTACAATTAGAATAATTACAATTAAAATAATATTACATGTTACAATTAGATTAATAGTGATGAGAGGGAAAAAAGACACCCTTCTGTTTTTTTCTCTCAAGCCAGTCTAAAAACTTGAAGAGCCATTTAAAATTAAATGTCACTATACTTGTATTATAAATCAATACATAAGTTTAAACCTGTTATATACTCAGTGCAACAGAAAAACCCATATGGAGGTTCAACCACTGATGTATTTTGAATGATCCTAAATATAAGTCTTGGGTGGCTAAATGGCCCTCTGCTTACCAGTCTGAAAATGAAACCGATTATACTCATCGGCCTTATTTACTGTAATACAAACTGGTTAAAACTATGTTAACTGAATGCTAGTTTGAAACAAATTATCTACATTAAGTCATCTTAATGTTTTCTCTTTAAAAGAAATAAAAAAATCTGTTTCTTCTGATTTCGAAAGTAATAGAAACTCTGCTGTAGAACATAAACTAAAAATATTAAAAAGTATAAAGGTAAAAAATGATAGTTGTCTGCAATCCCATAATCCGGAAATATTGAAGTACTGTCCGTAACATGGTTATGACATGTTAAGTGGAAGGGTAGAAGGTCTTTTTTTTTTTAAGGAGAAAATGTTTCTTTTAAATAAATGTTTCTTATGTAAAAATGTTGACATGAGTTTGCTTTTGCACAGAAGTA